TGACTAATCTGAGTTTTCTTAGCTGCTTTAAGCAGACAAAGAGGACAGGAAAGGGTAATACACTTAAGAACCAGCAAAGGGCTATTGTGAGGATGAAGCAATAACAACAAAATGGGTTTAAAGCACTTATCATAGTGCGTGGTCCATAGAACTGCAAACGTTGGATTTTGCTTATTTTAGGACAGTACAAAGAGACTCTTTAATATACTCTTCTGACTCCAGCCAGAGTGGTAGTAATTTCCATATCAGCAGTCCCTAGAATCAGGTATTACAGCCTCAGCCTGGAGAGAACAGGGCAATCCCCTCTATCCCAGGTGAAATGATTATTATCATTTATTATTTATTAGCCAGAGGTCTTAGGTGAGATCAAATTCAATCATTATAATTTATATTTCAATATACTGCTTAACTTCATGATAGGCAATGTTCTAGGTGCTCCTCACATGTGAAATTTTAATATTTTTACTGCAACTCTGGAGGTAAGTACTATTATTATACCAATTCTACAGATGAAAAAGCCAAGGAATAGCATGCTTGAATCACTTGCCCAAGATGCCATGTTTAGATAGTGGTACAGTGGGGATTCGAACGCGGGAGCTCAGGTTTCAAAGTCTGTGCTCTTTACATATGCAGCTAAAGAGTCAGACAAGAACCAAAAGGAGATGGAGAATAGAGGGTAGAAAGGGCACAGGTTCAAGGTGAAAGGTCAGAAACTGCAAATTCGGAGTTTGGGTTGGTCTAGCAGCTTAAAGGCGTCATCATGAACTGTTCACCTAAGTAAGTTAAGCTCCTGTTTGAGAATGACTGATAAGCTTGCAAGCCAACTTACAAACAAACTGGGGAAATGTTCCAATAGATGACTAAGTCTTTTAGGTCTTTTTACCTGTGTTTTTCGGTCTCTATACCAGATTAGTCGCCTGGCTCTCCCAAACAGACCGGCCAACTGACGTAGTCGCGAAACGGTTAATGTCGAGGCGGGGGCGGGGGAGGCGGAAATAAAGAGAGCGGAAGCAAAGAGGATTGTGGGAGCTCCGTTGTGCGTCGCTTAAGTGAGGGCGGCGGATGGGCGAAGGTCCGGTGACTGCGACTGTCGCTGCTTTCTGAGGCCACAGGAAAGGGGCCGTCGGTCGCCGCCATGACAGCGAGCGAGGCGGAGGTTTGTAGCACTTCTTATGGGCTGAGGGCGTACAGTCTAATCTCTTTTTTTCCACCCTTGCCAGTTTCTTCCATCTGCACCCAGTTGTCTTCAGCATGGGGGAGCAGAACCACTCTCCCGGGAAGGAGCTTCAGCACAGGACGCGAGCAGAGGCTCCAGGAAAGAAAAGCTGGCATTCCCAGGCCTATGCCCTTGGGGCCGTTTCCAACTTTATGTCTACTTTTCTGACCTTTCCTATCTATAAGGTTGTGTTCCGGCAACAGATCCATGCCATGGCAGTGTCAGAGGCTGTGAGACAGCTTTGGCATGAAGGTCCTCAATACTTCTACCGGGGAATCTACCCTCCTCTTCTCTCCAAGACGTTGCAAGGGACTCTTCTGTTTGGGACTTATGATAGCCTGCTGTGCTTTCTCTCTCCTGTTGGGCCACACACCCTGGGACACCGCTGGGCTGCCGGGCTCATGTCTGGCGTGGTGGAGGCCGTGGCACTCAGCCCCTTTGAAAGGGTGCAAAATGTGCTCCAGGATGGTCGCAAGCAAGCTCGCTTCCCCAGCACCTTCAGCATTCTCAAGGAATTCAATTCTTATGGGCTTTGGGGGCGGCTGTCACTGGGCTACTATCGTGGTTTCTGGCCTGTCCTGGCCAGGAACAGCCTGGGGAGTGCTCTATATTTTTCTTTCAAGGACCCCATCCAGGATGGCCTGGCAGAGCAAGGCCTGCCCCACTGGGTTCCTGCCTTGGTGTCTGGTAGTGTCAATGGAACAATCACCTGCCTAGTTCTGTATCCTCTGATTGTGCTGGTTGCTAATATGCAGTCCCATATTGGATGGCAGAACATGCCAAGCCTGTGGGCCTCTGCCCAGGATGTATGGAACACTCGGGGCCGAAAGCTGCTCCTGATCTACCGTGGAGGCTCCCTAGTCATCCTAAGGTCCAGTGTGACATGGGGCCTCACTACGGCAATCCATGACTTCCTGCAGAGGAAGTCGCACTCCAGGAAAGAGCTGAAGACTGACTAGCTGCAGAAAGTGTGGCATGGCAGCTTTGTTATTCTAAATCTTCCCTGGTTGGTTCTATATAGCTTACTTCTTTGGCTAGGTTGCCTAATACAGCCATCCTTTAGCATCTATAAACTCATTGCATGGGAGAAGTTCCCAACTACCAACCTGTTGAGCAAGGACAAAGCCCAAAAGTATTCCTTAGTCAAAAAGAAACGTTCACCCCAGTCTCTCCACAGTTTCAGTAGCCTCAGAGCCAGGAGGCCTTTAAATAACATGTAACCCAGATTAAGTGTCATTCCTTTAAGGAATTCCTTGGCAATAAACAGAAACTTAAAAAGATGACCTTACTTAGGCACTCTGAGCTCTGGGACCCCTCTAGGTGTCCTCCAGACCAAACTGAGTGGAACTCCAATTTCAAAGAACTATGCTTGACTCTTAGGATGGGAATTCCATAAAACTTCTCAGATGGCTACATTTTCATGATATTGTTCACTGCCTCTACCACCACCTCTCACTTCTCAAGGCTGTGGGTCCTACTTTCAGGGTAGCAGCTGTGGCTGGAAATCCTAAATTAGGCTTGCATGAACTCGTCAGGTGCCACAAGAACTAGTGGGGCTGGAGATGGGAGTGAGAAGAGGCGTGGCCCATGGATGGAAAGAATAAAAACTTTGAAAGAAAAGATTTAATTACATGCAAAATAGAAACATTTGCTATAGTCTGCTTGGTGTTATCTGCTAGGACATTTCTGAGAGCAAGGTGATAACATTGCCTAGAAACCGTTTGAGTTTCCCTAAGAAACCTGGAAGTGAAGTGACCATATCTCTTCACAGAAAATTGCATATTTTGTTGATGTGGTTAAATGTAGTTACTATGACATAAAGATCAGAAATCTTAGCCTGTCATTCAGAGCCATTCAAAATATGGTCATCATATAACTTTCAACATATTGTCACTCCACTTACATAAACCCCAAACACTAGCCATAATGAACTATTGTTCTCTCCCCAGACATTCCATGAACTTTCCCATGGCCATACTCTGGCCCACACTATTCTTTCCACCTGCAGTGCTCCTTCTTCACATGCCAGTCTACCAAAATCCTTCCAGTTCCTTGAAGCCCAGCTCAGAGGTCACCTTCTCTATGGAGTTCTTGATTTTCCCCAACTGAATGTGACATTAGTCTCTGTGATGCCCCTTTCTTTTTTTTTTTTTTGAGACGGAGTTTCGCTCTTGTTGCCCAGGCTGGAGTGCCAATGGTGTGATCTCAGCTCACTGCAACCTCCACCTCCCGGATTCAAGTGATTCTCCTGCCTCAGCCTCCCGAGTAGCTGGAATTACAGGCGCCCACCACCATGCCTGGCTAATTTTGTATTTTTAGTAGAGATGGGGTCTCTCCATGTTGGTCAGGCTGGTCTCGAACTCCCAACCTCATCAGGTGATCCACCCACCTCGGTCTCCCAAAGTGCTGGGATTACAGGCGTGAGCCACCGCGCCCAGCCTCTGTGATGCCCCTTTCTAACAGCACTTCATACAGGGTACTGATTCCATTATGTCACTAATCTCATGTGACCCTTTGTTCTTGTATTCTTCAATACCTCCTACTAGACTGTAAAACTCATTGAAAGCAGGGATTTTTGTATGCATTTTAAAATCTTCCATTGTGCCTAGGTGCTCAATAACGTTGGTCAAATTACTGAGTTGATTATCAAGCTGTGATATGGTATATCCTCAGGGTGCTGTCCCTTGTACATGACGATAAAGTTATTGACTCACTGTCAGCAAGACACGTGCCTTTGGGCTGTGTTTTTGCTTTCTTTTAATAATTGATTTAGTTTTGTGCTAATGATAATGATGCTGCTACTGATAATAATAATAACAATAATAAAAATTACTTTCAACTGGCACATTTGATGAGTTTATATTACTGATGGCATGTTTGCTATTAGCACCAGTTCAGGAACTGAAATTTCACAAACAGAATCACACTGTACAACTGTACCATTTGTTTCAACTCTGGAATTTTGAGGATTTCCAAGATGACATGTGTTATAGTTTCCCCCTACAGATATCTTAGTAATGCCCTCCTCTTGCATCTCCTTACTGAACCAAATTTGTCCTGTATTTGTCTTACTTGGTTGTAGATTTAGCAGTGAGAACTTCTCACTGAATGCCACAGAAATTAAAGACATGGTTGTTGGAGGTATGATGTCAGAGAGCATTTGCCACCAAGGTTGGCAGAAAATGGCTGGTCCAGGAGAGCTGAAGATGAGCTTCCACATCTGCAGATCGGGATGTGTTGGGACAGTACTCAACTTGTGGATTCAAGGAAGTATGAACACAGAGTCTGCATAAGGAAAGGAAAAAGATGCATTCATCTCCCAAGTACACTGGTGATTTCCACTTATGTCATTCTGTCCATCCATGTCCCTTTCTTCATTTTAACTTCTTATTTAAAAATAATTTCAAACATTTAAAAATGTTGCAAGCATAAATAAAGCTTAAAGAACACCCATGTCCCCTTTACCCTAATTCCCCTATTATTAATGTTTCTCCCCATTTGCTTTATTATTTAAGTGTGCACTCTGTCTATACACACACAGGATATTTTTTCCCTGAACTATCTGAGAGTTGCATACATCAGTTTTCAATATTCCTAGATTCAATGTTTGTAGATCCAAATTATTTTTTAAGAGACCGTGTTTTATCTCTGACAATGGGACAGTTATTACAGAATATAATAAAATGAAAACTCACACAATATATGTGATATTGTGAAATATATACTTGGTCTTTGATCCTGTTTCTTGGCATACAACTCCTAAAATCCTTAGAATTTCCAAAGTGATATCTTTTTGTATGCTAATAATTGACTGATGGCTGGCAGCCTCTGGTTGCTTCAGGATGGGAACTAGTCACCAGGAAGACCAAGGCACCATTAGAGGGTTGGGACTTAACAGCCTCATTCCCGACCTCCAGGGAGGGGAGAGGGATGGAAGGTTAAGTTGATCACCAGTGGCCAATGATTTAATCAATCATGCCTACGCAATGAAGCTTCCATAAAAACCCCAAAGCACTGGGTTTGGAGAGCTTCCAGATAGCTGAACATGTGGAGGTTCCTGGAGGGTGGTGACCCAGGGAGGGCACAGAAGCTCTGAGCCCCTTCCGCAGTACCTCACCCTATGCATCTCTTCATCTCTATCCTTTGATATATCCTTTATAATAAAGTGGTAAACGTTAAGTATTTCCCCAAGTTCTGTGACCCTTTCTGGCAAATTAAACCCAAAGAAGGGGTCATGTGAACTCAAACTTGAAGCCCATCTGTCAGAAGTTCTGGAGGCTTGGATTTGCGACTGGTGTCTGAAGGGCCTGGGAACAGTCTTGTGAAACCTAGTCCTCAGCTTGTGGGATATGACGCTATCTCCAGGTAGATTGTGTCAGAATGGAATTGGAGTACACCCAGCTGGTGTTCGCTGCAGAACTGATTGCTCACTTAGTGTGTGGGAAAACTCCACACATCTGGACATGGAAATATTCTGTGCTGATTGCCGTGGTGTAAGAGCAATGCAAAAAGTTTGGGTATTTTCCCCTCGGAGTATATTTTAAAGCTAAATTGCTAATAATTGCTTAAATTTACTATATTTGCCTTTATAAAAACTTTATGTATGTTGAAGCTTGAAGCTATGCAATTATAATATAAACATGGATTTACAACTAAAGCATGTTATAATTTAAATAATTGAGTTTTTCAAATCGGTTCATATGAAATCCTAGGCAATATTGTAAAATTATACAGACCTGTCAACTTTTTCCACTTAAAAGTTGTGAGCAAAATTTAAGGGCATAGTCGTTTTCAAGTAATTTTAAATGTCAATGTTAATATTTAGTTTAGTGATGTTAATGGAGCTATGTTTTCTGATATTAAAAATGAGTTTTAGGAGTTGAGACCAATAAAATAAGGAGGTAATAAATATCTATATCTGTTTAAACACATAAAATATACAATTTAACACTAAAATTACTTGGTATAAAAAGTCAAAAAAAAGAATAAAAAGCCATCATACAACACAATATATGCGTGATATATATTTTTCTCTAAATATAAACTACATCAGCTTTTATAAAGCTCAAGTTGAAATAATAACGTTTTATGACAAATCATTATATGGTATATTCTGACTTAATTTTGCATTTACAATTTATTTTTAAACACTAAATAGCATTATAATTTTACTGGGATAACTATATATAGTGTAGTATATTAAAGTTAATAAAATGACGTTGCATATGAGAGAAAAAGCATAATAAATCAGAAACAATATAAAAAGCTTTCAGAAAAGATAAAAATATTGTATTTCTCTAGTCTGTTCACTCTCCAGTGTCTCTGGTTCTTTCATATCATCTTCCTTTCCTCAAATCTTTTAATACTCCCTCCCTCATCATTTCCAACTAGTGACCCTACTTTCTATTTCATTAAGAAAACAGATACATTCAGAAGAGAACTGCCAGTTTAAAGAACATTTACAAAGCCATCACCCATGTAATAACCAGCCAGAGCAAGAAATAGAGCCCTTTAATAACCTACTCTTCTCCCCCCACCACTGATGACACCGCTCCCTCCATCTTAGGTGTAGCCCCCATGCTGACTTTTGTAATAATAATTTCTTTGCTTTTGTTTATAAGTTTTCTTCCTTATAAGCATCTCTAAACAACAGTTTTGTTTTACAGATGTTCAAACATTAAATGCTTTTTAGACTTGGAATTGTGACTATCTTGTTTCACTCCACATTGCTTGTGAGACTCATTGATATTGCAGATAGCTGTAGTTGATCCATTTTTATTGTTGTACAGTTTACCATTGTATAAATATACCATGATTTATTCATGATAACTTTGAGGAACATTCTGGTTGTTTGCAGGTTTTATTTTTACAGTTCATTAGTTTTATTGATGTATAATAATTGTATATGTTTATGGGGTATATGTGATATTTTGATACATGTGTACAATGTGTAATGATTAAATCAAGGTAATTGGGATATCCATCAGCTCAAACATTTATCATTTCTTTGCATTGGGAACATTCCAAATCTTCTCTTCTAGCTATTTTGAAATACACAATAAATTGAATACTGTGGTCACTCTGTTGTGGTATTGAACACTAGATCTTATT